GTCCTCATGTGAGAAGAGGCTCAGCCCCTTTACCTTCCCTCCCCAACTGGGCAATCCAGATGGCTGCAGCTCCTGGGCCCCAGAGGCCCTGGGAAGCGGTGGGGGAAGCTGGAGAACAAGGATTCCTGGGTCCCTTAGGACTTTGGACTGGCTGTCCAATTTCCCCACCCCCCTGGTCCAGACGCAGGCCAAAGCCATGGCTTCGTGCAAACTTAGCTCCAAAAAAACAGGAAGAGAACCTGAGGCTGGAGTTGGGGTGGGGGGGTGGAGGGAGAAAGGAGACAGAAGTAAGGGGGAGGGGTGGCCAGCCAAGGCACCAGGAGCGTTGGGAAGAGCCTCAGGTCTCTCCATCATCCCTGGCAGGAAGATGTTACAGCCTGGTCCTCATCCTCCCTCACCCCAAGCTGCTGCTCCTGGAGAAGCCTGGCCAGGCCCCTCTCAGGCTCCCTGGCAGAGCCTAGAGGTAGGGGCCTTGGAACCTGGGGAGGGGGGGCTCTGCGTGCCTGTGTCCCAGGCCCATATCTATTTTCTCTGCTGCTAATCCTGGTTCCGCCTGCTGCCCCCCACACTAAGCCTCACTCCCCTAATCCCCAGGGTGGGGGAAAGGGGGGTCAGCTTTACTCAGCTGCCCTGTTCAGGGCCTGCTATCCCTGCCCTTCGGCTGGCTCAAGCCAGCAGTGTTGGCCTTCGTGGCCCCCAGCCCTGCACTGGACCCTGCCTGAGGTCAGCACCCGGAAAGAGTTCCCATCTCCCTTTTCTTTCCAAGACCAGGCCAGTGGCCTCCACCTTTTGGTTTCTTGGTGCTGGACATACCCTGCCAGGTGCCCTTGAGCACTGAAGGGTAGGTGATAGGCACTCCCACCTTTACCCCCTCCCAACTTTCTCACCCTGAAGTCTTCCCCCAACCAAGGACAGGGCAGGCTTGACTCAGGGCCCAGTTTCAAGAGAGCTGCCCACCGGCTTGGCCGGTCTAGCAGGCCTGACAGTGAGGGGAGCCTGGGGGGGTGGCGGGAAAGAGGGGAGTGATGGGGTGGGGCCCCCAGTTCTTCCCCCTACCAGGCAAACAGACCAAACAGACCTTGCCCGGTTCCCTGGCACAGCTGCACCCCCAACCACCACACACACCCATGCCCACAAGGTCTTAGCAAGAGGGGGCATGCCAGATTGGGTGGGGATGGGCCGCCTTCATGGGGCGTCAGGGGACTGGGCCCTCTGGGATGCAGAGGTGGGAAAGGTGCCCAAGGTAGGGTGGGCACCCTGGCACCAGTGCCCTGCCCTGGCAGAAAGAAGGGGGAGGCCTTTGCCCCACCCATCCCTCCCAGATGATGGGTCTAGGAGGGCCCCTTGGCCTGGTTGGCACCACCATAGCTCCAGGTGGCACCTATATTGGCATGGGTGTTAGAGCCCTGGGTAAGGGTTAGGGGAGTTTCCCAGAAGCTAGAGAAGCTTATGAACACCCTCTCCTTCCCACACATGTCCTCTGCCTCTCCCCCTCTTTCATTGCTACCTCTTGGCCATGGGCATTGGATTTGGGCCTAAGGAGTTAAACACCCACCCTTGCCCAATCCCTGTGTGAGTTGCGTGGTGAACGAGCCTGAGCCTGTGACCTGACAGTGAGGTCAGCCAATCAGCGCCCCCACCACACCAAGTTGCCACGGAGACCGGCCCTGGGGTGGGAGAAAGGAGGCGGGTTTAGCAGCGGGAATGGGTGGGGTGGGCAGGGAAGGAGGGAGAGGGATGGGGTGAGCCACGTGCCTGCCAGTGCCCAGCTCCCAGCCAATGGACAGCGAGGACAGCCCCACCCATCCCCCTTAGGAGGGACAGGATCCACTTGGGCCCAGGAGGGTGCCTACTGCTGCTTAAGTAGCTGCAGCCACTGTTGCTGCTGCTCCTCCTGCTGCTGCTGCTGCCCACCTGGTTTTTGTTTGTTCCCAAGTCTGGGGGCCATTTGCCACTTGTACCATTTGTAAAGTACAGGCAGGAGGATTAAAGGGAGCAGGGAGAGCTCCCAGATGGCTTGGTTCCTAGGGAGAGAAGTGGTTTGCGGACTTACGGTGGGAACAGGTGAGCTATCTAAGGGTGCCTAGAGGTGGCTTGCTCTTAATCTCCCCTCTACTTGACTCTGCAGGAGAAGATGGGGAGCCCCGAGGATGACCTGATTGGGATTCCATTCCCGGACCACAGCAGTGAGCTCCTGAGCTGCCTCAATGAGCAGCGCCAGCTGGGCCACCTATGTGACCTCACCATCCGGACGCAGGGCCTTGAATACCGCACCCACAGGGCTGTGCTAGCTGCCTGTAGCCACTACTTCAAGAAGCTTTTCACTGAGGGCGGTGGCGGAGCTGTCATGGGGGCCGGGGGTAGCGGGACGGCCACTGGGGGAGCAGGGGCCGGTGTGTGTGAGCTGGACTTTGTAGGGCCAGAGGCACTAGGCGCCCTCCTTGAATTTGCCTATACAGCCACACTGACCACCAGCAGCGCCAACATGCCAGCTGTGCTCCAGGCTGCCCGCCTGCTGGAGATCCCGTGTGTCATCGCTGCTTGCATGGAGATTCTGCAGGGCAGTGGGCTAGAAGCTCCCAGCCCGGACGAGGATGACTGTGAGCGAGCCCGCCAGTATCTGGAGGCCTTTGCCACAGCCACGGCCTCTGGAGTTCCCAATGGTGAAGACAGTCCTCCACAGGTGCCCCTCCCACCACCTCCGCCACCGCCACCTCGGCCTGTTGCCCGCCGCAGCCGCAAGCCCCGGAAAGCTTTCCTGCAAACCAAGGGGGCCAGAGCAAACCACCTAGTCCCTGAGGTGCCCACAGTGCCCGCCCATCCCTTGACCTATGAGGAGGAGGAGGTGGCGGGCAGAGTGGGCAGCAGTGGGGGCAGTGGGCCGGGGGACAGCTACAGCCCTCCCACAGGAACTGCCTCCCCTCCTGAGGGTCCCCAGAGCTACGAACCCTATGAGGGTGAGGAAGAAGAAGAGGAGCTGGTATATCCCCCAGCCTATGGGCTGGCGCAGGGTGGCGGGCCCCCGCTGTCCCCAGAGGAGCTGGGCTCAGATGAGGATGCCATCGATCCTGACCTGATGGCCTACCTAAGCTCCCTGCACCAGGACAACCTGGCACCAGGCCTGGACAGCCAAGACAAGCTGGTGCGCAAACGCCGCTCCCAGATGCCTCAGGAGTGCCCTGTCTGCCACAAGATCATCCATGGGGCAGGCAAACTGCCTCGCCACATGAGGACCCACACAGGCGAGAAGCCCTTTGCCTGCGAGGTCTGCGGTGTTCGATTCACCAGGTGAGCAGCAAGGGGGGAAGGGCCCGGCAGGGACCTCCCTGCCCCTCACCCCTGCCTGTGCCAGGAACGACAAGCTGAAGATCCACATGCGGAAGCACACGGGAGAGCGCCCCTACTCATGCCCGCACTGCCCAGCCCGCTTCCTGCACAGCTACGACCTCAAGAACCACATGCACCTGCACACAGGGGACCGGCCCTATGAGTGCCACCTGTGCCACAAGGCTTTCGCCAAGGAGGACCACCTGCAGCGCCACCTCAAAGGCCAGAACTGCCTGGAGGTGCGCACCCGACGGCGCCGCAAGGACGATGCACCACCCCACTACCCACCACCCTCTACCGCTGCTGCATCCCCCGCTGGCCTCGACCTCTCCAATGGCCACCTGGACACCTTCCGCCTCTCTCTAGCTCGATTCTGGGAGCAGTCAGCCCCCACTGGGCCCCCGGTCTCTACCCCAGGGCCCCCTGATGACGATGAGGAGGAAGGGGCACCCACCACACCCCAGGCTGAAGGTGCCATGGAGTCCTCTTAAAGAGGGACGAGGGCCAGACTGAAGCAGCACAAGGCCGGGGACACCCATGCCAAGCAGTGGGAGCACGCAGGACAGACACAGCAGGGGTCTGGGGCACGGAGCCTTGCTGGCATCAGCATCAGCCCTTCCTCCCAGAGCCCTCATTCCAATTCCAAGCTAAGAAGGTATTGGGGCAGAGGCTCCCCAAATTGGGGTGATCCCCCAAGGAGTGATACATATATTGTGTATATATTTACAGCTGTATTGTAAAAGTGGGGTCCCTGTCCCCAGCTGCTCCTGGGGAGTAGAAGCAATAATGTATTTCTAATTTGTGGGTCCCACTTCGGCTATGCGGGTTTCTAGGGGGTGGGGGCTTGGGACCAAAGCCTTGCCCCGCCCCTATGCCCCTTGGGGGTTTTGGCTGTGTAAGGGGGTGAAGGACTGCCCCTCCCTTTCGAGACCCCTCCTTCCTGGTTTCTGTTCCTTTTTCCTGGCAGTGAATTATGCAAAGGGGGCCGGCAAAGGAAGGGTAGGTGGGGGAAAGCCAGGTGGAAGCTTGAAAGACTGGGGGACTGGGCCTGTAAGGAAGGAGCCATCCCAGTCCCCCTCCGCCCTGCTCCCGGCGCTGAGTCATGGGGTCGTGGAGAAGGGGGCGGGGTGGCCTGATTGGCTCGCCTGCCCCTGGGGGCAGTAGAGGGGCCCCGCCCAGCTAGGGGAGCCGCTCCGTTCCACTCCCCTCCCTAGCCCTCCCTCCCCACGGCCCTGGGCAGGGAATGTCTTGTTCCCGCCGCTCCCTCCCCGGGGCCAGAGGGCAGGGCGGGCCGGGCGGCGTCCTACCCTCTTCTCCTCCTCCCCATCTCCTCCCCGCCCAGGTGCGAGCCGGAGCCGCCGCCACCGCTGCCGCCCCTGACTCACGCCGCCCCCGGGCTGGCGCAGCGAAGGGTGTGGGACAGGGTAAGGGGTTGGAAGAGCCTTGTGGAGAGCGGGCGAGCCGGCGCCATCTGGCGGCCATGCTCTGAGTGGGCGAGCGCCCCCCGCGGCCACTGGAGCGAGCTGTCTTCACGCTCCTCATCCACCCCAGCTGGTGAGCGGCGCCCCCTTGCCAAGGCAGTGGGCACAGAACTTCTCGCTTGGCCGCAGGGGAAGGGGCTGCGGACCTGTGGGAAAGTGATCCCCTTCCCAGATCCTTGCCAGCCGGGCTTCCTGTCAGGCAGGGGAGAATAATCCCCACTCTGCTCTTAGGATTGAATCCACCCCCATTCTGTACATAGCCTCTTCTGTTGGTCTTGTTGAAATCTAGTTTCAGATTTTTAACTACCCAATTCTGCTGGGGGTGGGGGACACCCCCCCTTCCTCGCTGGGTGCTGGACCCCTTTTGCAGCCTGGGCTCTGCCTTGCACTATTTCCCCTTCCTGGCCTGACGGCTCCTCCCCCTCCTTAAAAGGGGCAGGTTCAGGGGCCCGGTGCTCTTCCTCCCTTCCATGCACCCCCATGCCCATTTGCACAGCTGCCCAGGTACCCCTAACAGTGGGGAGGGGTCACAGGGAGGGGGTAGCGGGACCAGTCCCTGTTATCTATTTAAAAAGTGATGATGTAATATATTGGGGTGGCGGGGAGATCGGGTTGTCCTGGGCCTCATCTTAGCATTTCAGGTGATGGGGGGAGCCCAGGGCTGGGGAGACCTGGGGCCCAGCCCCAGAAAGTGGGGACAATGTGGCCTCCCTTCTCCCTACTTTCGGCTTTCCCAGTCAGTGCCTTAGGGGGAGAGGCACTCCCCCCCTCCTATTCCCTTCCCCCCACCCCAACTCCCCCACCTCGGGTGTAAGCGACAGGAAGAAATAATAATAATTTAAGATTCACACTTGTGTCCACTTTTGGTTTATTTGGGGGG